GTTGAAAAAGCACCTGTTGAGTACTATGCTTACATCCTGTTGGGATCATTGGGACCCCTAACCTCGATATACCCTAAGGTTTTGCGTTTTGTATTTTGAAACTGGTAAGATCAAACTTTTTTCCCAATTTTTTTTTTTTTTTTTTAGATCGAGTCTCACTCTGTCGCCCAGGCTGGAGTGCAATGGTGTGATCTCGACTCACTGCAACCTCCGCCTCCAGGATTCAAGCGATTCTCCTACCTCAGCCTCCTGAGTAGCTGGGATTACAGGCATGTGCCACCACGCCCGGCTAATTTTGTATTTTTAATATAGACAGGGTTTCTCCACGTTGGTCAGGTTGGTCTCGAACTCCCGACCTCAGGTGATCTGCCCGCCTCGGCCTCCCAAAGTGCTGGAATTACAGGCATGAGCCACCACGCCCAGCCATCCCAGTGTTTTAAATAGCAATTTATATTTCCTCTTCATGAATTGTCTGTTAAAGCAGTTGTTGGCGGGAATCAAGTTTTGTTCTTTCAATGTGCTTCGGGCCTTAGAAATGGTGTTTGTTACTTAGTTGACTCTCACAAAGCTTTGAATACATATAGATAGAAACCTAGCCGTAATTGTTTAGAATCTTGAGAGAGTAAGCCACTAACACCGCACAACTGTGTGCCATTTTACAACTTACAGAGAATATTCATGAGTATTAGTGCATTTTAATACAACTACTGTGCATTGTTGCTTTCAGCATTTTACTATGCGGAGCAGTCTTGAGTAACTGAGGTCTGAGAAGGATAAATGGTGAAAATTCAAGGAATTTCTCCTAGAAACGGAGGAATTCGGCTTCCCTAAAGAAAGGACATACCGACTGAAATAGTTGGTCCTCCCGTGCACCAGAGGGTGAAGCAGCAGGATGTGACGCCTCACGAAAAGTGAGCGGCTTGCTGGACTACACTTCCCAGAAGGTTTCGTTGGCCCTCGCACTACGCAATCACCCAGAACGCTCAGCGGCCGAAAACTTCAGGTTCCAGGCTGCTGTGCGGCTAAATGCGACTCCATCTCCCCCGACCCAAGCGCGTAATGGCCGCTGGCTATCTTGGGGGAGCCAGCTGTTGGACTATGCCCCACTGCCAGGAAACAGGCGCCGGAAGGTTCTCTGACAAGATCTCGCTTTCCTAGGGCGGTGAAGGCGTTCAAAGGTCGGGAAGGGGCGCTGGGAGAAGCGGGGCAGCGCTGAGCCATGCTCGCGAACTGTGGGTCTGTCTGTGAAGAGACCCAGTTTCGTGGGACCACGGTGGCGCCTGCGCTGGGAGGTGAGCTTGTGACAGAGCGAAAACTACAATTCCCAGCATTCCTGTGGTGCCAGAACTACCTTGCCCGAAAGCCTGTGCGAGATTTACCCCGTCTTCCGCCTCCCTCCCACCGGAAAACTCTGAGGACATGAATAGTCGCCAGGCTTGGCGGCTCTTTCTCTCCCAAGGCAGAGGAGATCGTTGGGTTTCAAGGCCCCGCGGGCATTTCTCGCCGGCCCTGCGGAGAGGTGAGGCAAGGCGTCGTGTCATAGATGCCTGACTACAAAAGAAAAAAATTGTCTTCTCTTTCAGAGTTCTTCACTACCACAACCAAGGAGGGATATGATAGGCGGCCAGTGGATATAACTCCTTTAGAACAAAGGAAATTAACTTTTGATACCCATGCATTGGTTCAGGACTTGGAAACTCATGGTGAGAAACATGGATACCTCCTGAAAGAAGAAAAAAAAATAAAATACCTATTTGCTGCCTACAGGATTTGACAAAACACAAGCAGAAACAATTGTATCAGCGTTAACTGCTTTATCAAATGTCAGCCTGGATACTATCTATAAAGAGATGGTCACTCAAGCTCAACAGGTAATACACTGATTACTATCACTTCTGATACTGATCACTAGGTTATTTTTATTTTGTTTTCTAGGAAATAACAGTACAACAGCTAATGGCTCATTTGGATGCTATCAGGAAAGACATGGTCATCCTAGAGAAAAGTGAATTTGCAAATCTGAGAGCAGAGAATGAGGTGATACAAATTTTAATTTATTACTTATAAAATGCTAATTGCATGTGATCTTTCCTGTACCTAGAAAATGAAAATTGAATTAGACCAAGTTAAGCAACAACTAATGGTAAGTGAATTTTTTTTCTAGCTGTTAATTTCTCATTTTTTAAATATCTTTGCTTTCTTTAAAGCATGAAACCAGTCGAATCAGAGCAGATAATAAACTGGATATCAACTTAGAAAGGAGCAGAGTAACAGATATGGTAATGTTCTTTTAAATGTACTTTCTTGGTTATTTTTAACTTCCTGCTGCTTCATATCCTATAGTTTACAGATCAAGAAAAGCAACTTATGGAAACAACTACAGAATTTACAAAAAAGGTAAAGTAATATGTAAAAATGTCTCTTTTGTAAAATTAAGTTCTCTTATTCTGGTTTACCACAGGATACTCAAACCAAAAGTATTATTTCAGAGACCAGTAATAAAATTGACGCTGAAATTGCTTCCTTAAAAACACTGATGGAATCTAACAAACTTGAGACAATTCGTTATCTTGCAGGTAAGACTGTCAGAGAAAGAAATTGCTGTCATAAGACCTATAACACAGTTTCTTCTTTTCACAGCTTCGGTGTTTACTTGCCTGGCAATAGCATTGGGATTTTATAGATTCTGGAAGTAGTATTAATGCTCATCCTGCTGTGGCTGTTGGCTTCTTAGAACACCAAACCGGGAGAGATTTACTTTGAACATTGTCAGTTGCAGCAAAAATTTACTACACAAGATTATTCGAAGTGTATACGGACTAAAAGAGGAAGTGTTTTAGAATGAGAAGAGATACTGTGTCTTTATTGTGTGTGTGTGAGTGCAGGTGTGTGTCTTTATTATATTGAAAAGCTGTCACTCAGACCTGGTTTGAGATAGAAGAGCATTTTGTCCTTTTGATAGTTAATAGAAATTGAACCAGAGTTTTCTTATGTTTGCTTGAACAGTTGTGTAAATCATACAGGATTTTGTGGGTATTGGTTGAATATTTGTAAACCATTCCCTAGCCTACATATTTATTACTGAATTAACTTTCCTGATAACCATTGCATAATTACATTTTTCTATAAAATGAAAGATTATTACAACAAAGTTGTGTGGGTTTTCAAAGTGACTTACCATATAGTTGGAGATTGATTTCTTTTTGGTAATGAACTAAAACAATAAATTTTAAAATGATAGGCCAGGCGCGGTGGCTCACACCTGTAATCTCAGCACTTTGGGAGGCTGAGGCGGGTGGATCACTTGAGGTCAGGAGTTCTAGACCAGCCTGGCCAACATGGTGAAACCCCGTCTCTGCTAAAAATACAAAAATTAGCCAGGCATGGTGGCACATGCCTGTAATTCCAGCTACTCGGGAGGCTGAGGCAGGAGAATCTTGCAGTGAGCCGAGATAGCACCACTGCACTCCAGCCTGGGTGACAGAGCAAGACTCCATTACCTAAATAAATAAATGTGTGCTTTAGTGCAAATTACAACACTTAATATGAAATCTGTAGAGTTGCTAAATATTGAGCTCTGATTATTACATGTATTTTTTAAATATTTGATACTCAAAAACCAGTTTATCCCTGCTTCTTAATGTAGTTTAAGTTAACCCATCTTAAATTTATTACATAAAACAAAGCTTTTCTTAATGACTTCAATTCAGCAAACATTGATATCTAGTACCTACTCTCAAGAAACTCATAGGAAAATTTAAATTCGTATTTTGTTTTGTTATTAGATATATTTTTTCTTACAAAGTAATATCTATTAGTAAATCATATGTAATTTCAAAGAAATTTTAAAATATCCTTTTCATCTTAGTTCTTCAGTCTTACCCAGATCAAGAAGACAAGACCAGAAAGTAAACATTTTGAGTTCATAATGCCTTGGTAATAGCTATAAAAGTTTGACAATCATTATTCAAAATAGCCTTGTCATTTGTTTAGCTATAAACAGGGAATCTGCAGTATAGAGCAGTCAAGAGATTGGTCCATATGGTCCAGTGAGTGAGAGTCAGGCTTTCCAACTATATTTTCCTCAAAAATCTAACTGCTGGTTTGTTTTCAAAAGAAAAACCTTGACATTATCCTGTTACATTCTGATTCATTTTTATCTCTATTGCCTAAGAGAGTTCTTAGTATATTATAGATTAATTTTCACTGAGTCAATTAATAAGTTACCATATATATTAAAGTCCACTGTAACAAAGTATACTGCATTTGTTCAGTTAACCAATATGACTGCCTGCTATATGCCAAACAGCATGCTAGTCCCTGTGTGCACAGAGATGAACATGGTTTCATTCTCATTGAATTGACAATCTTAAGGAGAGAGACATAAACAAGTAAATTATTGGTTTGTTAAGATTTAAAATATTCTAAAATATTAAGAGGGAATGCGTCTTTCCTCCATGTGAAGGAAGCTCCAGTAGCATAACACTGTCGTCACTCTTCATCCCCTTATCCACTCTGCCCTAGGTAAAGTGACTTGCCCAATTGTAAATCTGGAAGGAGAAACAAGGTGCAATTAGCCCACTTCCTCCCCACTCCTGTTTGGGACCAGCCCATCTGAAGAGACATTCATTCTGTTCTGCTTCTATGGGATCAGGCTCTGCCTCTGCAGGATGAGGCCTGGCCCAGTAGAGCAATGCTTGAGACAGGGTAAATCTGTCCAGTTCTAGAGTTCAGTGATAAGAAGCTTACTGGCCTTAAGATGAAACCCATATTCTCTTGCTGAGCACAGTGGCACACATCTATAGTCCTAGCTGCTTGGGAGGCTGCGGCAGCAGGATTGCTTGAGCCAAGGAGTTCATCAAGGCTAAAGTGTACCATGATCATACCTATAAATAGTCACTGCACTCCAGCCTGGCAACACATGAGACCCTGTCTCCTAAAAAAAAACTTCTCCAATAGTTTTATCAGCAAATAAAGGTGTTTTTTAGGCCTCTATATTAGTTTATTCATTCTTCATCTTAGTTATATTCACAACCCAGAATGGAAAGGAGGTATGCCATTTATTGGACCTTCTCAAGCCCCAACAAATAAATATACTTATTCCCAGGTTATACAGCCACTAAATATTAAATAGATCTGCGTTCTTTCTCATTGTAGGGGTTTAGCAAACAAAGTGCTTTGTATCCAATAACAGAAGAATAGAAATATGCATACCATACCCTGTCCCCATTACTTTTAGATCCTATATCCTTTCCATGAAACTTCATTTTGATGGTGGTTCTGGGGTTCAGGTAAATTTTTGTTTCAGTGATGGAAATATATGAAATAAGGATGAGAGGATTGTGTTTCTATATGCCTTAAAACTATACCTCTATTCCAGCACTTGCACTTCACTATGAAACAGCAATTATACGTATCTTTTTCCTACACTAAACTACAAGTTCTCAGAAGGCCTCTAGACACATGTGAGGTACTTGTTAAACGCCTGTGGAATAAATGATACTCATAAATCTCAGTTGACCTTAATCCAAACTTTTTAATATTTTAAATATTTAATT